GCTACTTAGGAGGGTGAGGTGGGAGGATCACTTGAGCCCAGGAGGTCGAGGCTGCAATGAGCCGTGATTTTGCCACTGCACTCCAGCCCGGGCGAAAGAATGAGGCACTGTTAAAAAAAATTAATAGAATAATCCAGACCCACGGTAGGGTCAAAATTCCTAACTCAAGGTCCCAGAGAGGCTCAGAGAAGCCTTTTGGAAGAAGGGACTCCTGCCCCAGCTAAGACTGATGGATAAGTAGCAAAGGCTTTCTGGGGACACAGCACAAACAGCCCACCTGAAGCGGTGAATCGGCGTCCTGGGTGCCTGGCACACCTTGTAGCTCAGCTTACTAGCTAGTGGAGTGCGAAGGGGCGTGTACTTGTCGGTTGGAGCTGGTCATGAAAGAGCTCGTGGGACTGCCCGACGGTTCTCAGGTCCCAGTGCATCCTGCGTGGTGGCTCTCTGCTGAACCATAAAGCATTCCTTTTCAATCCCTGCACGCTCACGCCGGGAAAAGACTGCACAAGGGGCCTGCCAAGGCAGACAAGCGATCGCCACCCAGCTGGCTTCCGAGGGTCCCCGCCCTCCACCGGAGGCCTGTTACCACGGCAACCAGTGAGGGCGGAAGTGGCTCAGAAGACCGGTTCTCCCTAATCAGGTGACTCTCCCGCCTCCTGCACGTGACACCGGAGCCCAGAAGCGCGCTCTACCTAATCAAGACCCCACCCCTCTTTCCCTTTACTGACAATTGACAGCGACCTCTTGCAATGGCCCTTCCGCCTCCACCAGGAGACTCTGCCCGTTGGTAGTAAAAGAACCAATTAGACTGGGAAAAAAAGAAGCAACGCCCCAGGTTTCACCCCGGCTTGACAGACGCAATTGAGGCCATCCTTGAGTCCCTCCGCCCCCAAGTCCAGTAATGCCAGCGATGGACAGACCTTCTACCCAATAGCACGCCCCTTTTCTGCCGTTGGGTCCCGCCCCCTTGAGGGCTAAGCCAATGAGCGCTCCGGGTCTCAGCGGGGTGGAGGGGTTGCACTGCGGTAATATGGCTCTTCCTTAGCCAGCGGCGGCAACGGCGGCAGCGGCGGCAGCGGCGGCGGCTACTGTCTGGGCTGAGCAGTAGTGCCTCTCGGGTGGCGGGTTTCTAGGCTGCAGGGGCTTGGTAGGTGGTGGCAAGGGGGCGGCGGCGGATGCCGGAAGAGTGCCCGCCCCGCCGCTTGGCGGCCCCTGGATCGAGATGAGCGCCTCCGCGTCGGTCGGGGGCCCCGTCCCCCAGCCACCCCCGGGCCCGGCCGCTGCTCTGCCTCCCGGTTCTGCCGCGCGGGCCCTGCATGTGGAGCTGCCGTCTCAGCAGGTAAGCCCGCGCGGCTCGCAGCACTCGGGAGGAATGCCTTCTCTTTTTTGTTGTTATTTTTCAGCGGCGTCTTCGACATCTTCGGAACATTGCTGCCCGGAACATTGTTAATAGAAATGGCCATCAGCTCCTTGATACCTACTTTACACTTCACTTGTGTAGTACTGAAAAGATATATAAAGGTAAGGGGATCTGTGGCCTTACTACCCACAGAATCACTTATTGTTCTTTTTTCTTCTTTTCCAGAATTTTATAGAAGTGAAGTGATTAAGAATTCCTTGGTAAGTTTGCTTTCTGACGGGTACATATGACTGTCCTAAAGCGTGTTTTCATTTTCATGAGCAGAATCCCACGTGGCGAAGTCTCGATTTTGGAATTATGCCAGACCGTCTTGATACATCTGTGTCTTGTTTCGTGGTGAAGATATGGGGTGGAAAGGAGAACATCTACCAGCTGTTGATTGAATGGAAAGTCTGTTTGGATGGGCTGAAATACTTGGGTCAGCAGGTAATTTTTAGACTGTAGTTTCAAGTAGTTGTATAACAAATACTGTATTTTCCTCCTCTCTTAGATTCATGCCCGAAACCAAAATGAAATAATTTTTGGGCTGAATGATGGATACTATGGTGCTCCATTTGAACATAAGGTAAGAAGATCCTTCTAATGTTATGAATTTTGTTTTGATTAATTTGTTGGTTAATGTCTTTCAGGGTTATTCAAATGCTCAGAAGACTATTCTTCTGCAGGTGGATCAGAACTGTGTTCGCAATTCTTACGATGTCTTCTCTTTGCTACGGTAAGAAACTTCTTAGATTGCCCTGAATTCTACATTTACATTTTTCTATAACTTATATTTCTAGGCTTCATAGAGCCCAGTGTGCAATTAAACAGACTCAGGTAACTGTTCAGAAAATTGGAAAGGAAATTGAAGAAAAACTAAGACTCACATCTACAAGCAATGAACTGGTAGGTTTTTATGTATTTACCTGTTTACACTTTCATAAATATACCTGTGATTTTATTTATTTAGAAAAAAAAAAGTGAATGCCTGCAGTTAAAAATTTTGGTGCTTCAGAATGAACTGGAACGGCAGAAGAAAGCTTTGGGACGGGAGGTGGCATTACTGCATAAGCAACAAATTGCATTACAAGACAAAGGTGAGTGGAAATACCATACAAACAGCCTAACCATATGGAATTATCTCCTTCCTTTTCTTTCTAGGAAGTGCATTTTCAGCTGAGCACCTCAAACTTCAACTCCAGAAGGAATCCCTAAATGAGCTGAGGAAGGAGTGCACTGCAAAAAGGTAAATGCACACTGAGAAGAATTGCTGTGAGTTTTAATAAATGTATTTTTTCTTTCCTCATTAGAGAACTCTTCTTGAAGACTAATGCTCAGTTGACAATTCGTTGCAGGCAGTTACTCTCTGAGCTTTCCTACATTTACCCTATTGATTTGGTAAGTTTCAAATTTTCTGAAAATATTTTTCGTTATTAATTTTATTCTTTAATTAAATTCACAGAATGAACATAAGGATTACTTTGTATGCGGTGTCAAGTTGCCTAATTCTGAGGACTTCCAAGGTATTTTATTTTTTATTTTGAAGATTTGTTATTATTTTCTTTTCCTCTGCTTTTGAATTTACAGCAAAAGATGATGGAAGCATTGCTGTTGCCCTTGGTTATACTGCACATCTGGTCTCCATGATTTCCTTTTTCCTACAAGTGCCCCTCAGATATCCTATAATTCATAAGGGGTCTAGATCAACAATCAAAGACAATATCAATGACAAACTGACGGAAAAGGAGAGAGAGTAAGTGTCTTTTTTTTAAAAAAATGATTTTAGAAAATATCTGATCCTTTTTTACCTTTCTTAGGTTTCCACTGTATCCAAAAGGAGGGGAGAAGTTGCAGTTTGATTATGGTGTCTATCTTCTGAACAAAAATATAGCACAGGTAAGTCTCTGTTCTTCACTTCTCTCCTACTTGTTTTTTATTTTTTTTTGTTTTTGTTTTTGAGATGGAGTCTTGCTGTGTCACCCAGGCTGGAGTGCAATGGCGCGATCTCGGCTCACTGCAACCTCTACCTCCCGGGTTCAAGTGATTCTCTTGCCTCAGCCTCCCAAGTAGGTGGGATTACAGGCGCATGCCACCACGCTCAGCTAATGTTTTGTGTTTTTAGTAGAGACGGGGTTTCACCGTGTTAGGCAGATGGTCTCGATCTGCTGACCTCGTGATCCGCCTGCCTCAGCCTCCCAAAGTGCTGGGATTACAGGTGTGAGCCTTTAAAACACCCAGCCTATTTATTTTTATAAATAACAAGTGTTTTGTTTTGTTTTCATTGGACATCCTTCCAACTGGAATATCACATGGATGAGTATCCACAATTTGGCTTTTATTTAAATACATTGTGAGCTATATCCTCAGACCTTTTGGTTTTACCAAAGTAATAAGATTTACGATGCTTTTGTTTTTGTTGGCCTGTGTTGCCATTTATCCACATGAACCTAACGACTTGCTAAACATTCCCTTATTCATTTCTGATCAGTCTAGAATTATTCCTCTATGTGGTGTCATCTGCCACTCTTCCCCTTAACCAACCTCAGTTTAATGGTGGAGATTTTTTTAATTTGTTTTTTATTAAGATTGTTGTTCTCTTCTGAAATTGGGTCAGATTTCTGGATTGCAATCCTCAGTTTATCATTTGCTTCATCCTTCACACTCATTGTCCTCTCAACCATACTACTTTTACTGTTACTTCCACTCCAGCTCCAGGAAAGCAGCCCTCTGACAGTCTCTGGCCCATGACTCACCTTTCCATGTGCCATTCTTCCCACAACTGATGCTTGCCCATTCTGCATTTTTGGCAGACAAGTATTTCATTCAAAGAAGCAGGGCTTTAATTCCAAGACTGCCGAGCTCCCACTCCGCTGATCACAGTTCTGTCATGCCATGGAAAAGGCAGTGCTTAAACAGAACTTGTCAAAAGTGCTCAGACTGAGGCCAGGTGTGGTGGCTCATGCCTGTAATCCCGGTACTTTGGGAGGCCGAGATGGGTGGATCGCTTGTGGCCAGGAGTTGGAGACCAGCCTGGGCAACATGGCAAAACCCCATCTCTACTAAAAAATACAAAAATTAGCCAGGTGTGGTGGCATGCACCTGTAATCCCAGCTACTGGAGAGGCTGAGGCATGAGAACCTCTTGAACCCGGGAGGCAGAAGTTGCAGTGAGCTGAGATCGTGCCAGTGCACTTCCAGCCTGGGTGACAGAGCAAGATTCTGTCTCAAAAAAAAAAAAGTGCTCGGACTAAGACTGCACTAAGGAAGAAGTAAATTAGAGGGCTCCTCCAGCGATGTCAGCCGTGGTGGAAAGAGCATGTAGATACTACAGGATCCAGTTTGAGAGTAAAACTGGCATCATTTAGTAGAACTAAGTTCTGATTTGAGTTCAGAACTTCTCTTCTTGCCCTATTTTCTCTTTCTTGCTCTAGGCACTTAGATCCTAAGGTCAGAAGGCTATTGGAAGCTTCCTGGTGAAACTTACTCCTGCTGAAATGCCTGTATTTCCTCATATATTCCAGCTTCAAACATACACACAATATGCACATGTGTACAGATATACACACACATGCACAAACACACTTCTTTCTTCTCAAGGGCCCAAAAGGATGGTATGCCAAAAGATCATATAAAGTGTTGCTAAGAATACCACAGCTTGCTTTGGGAGCAAGACCAAGATGGAGGCTATGTGCAGGGGAAAACTTAGCAAAGTCAGCCCTCCTCATCAGACTCTCAACTCTAGGGCCTGTTTGATCCCCACTTCCCAAGAGGCCTCTGACTTTATTATTAACTGAACCAGGGCCACAAGTATGCTGACCTAGTTTTACTCATCTGAGAAATGGATTGCTTGTAGTAATTGTGTATCCTCTCCAGCTTTATATATGCTCTTTGAAAATTGAGAGAACAATCAATAGGTTAACTACTCTGAATCCATAGGGAGCAAGTATCCTCCTCTGTGGATTTTCTTTTTTTAATCACACTGGAGGCAGTTTTAAAAGGAGGGGACAGTAAACTTCTTAAAAACTGGCTTTTTTATATTTCAAAATGTATTCGGGAAGCCCTTTAAGCAGTTAGAAACTTTTAGAACAGTTGTGACCTTTCACTTTTTTTGCTTCAGCTCTGTCTGTTCTGTCTCTCGCTGTTTCTCAGGGAAGCTTTCATTTTGTCTTTGACCTTACTGCCATCACTTTTTCACGTTTTGATTTGTAACAAATGAAAGAACCATTAATTGTTATGGCTCCTAAGCGAGCATTGTAGCAATCAGGTATTTCCAGCTTTTGAAGGTTTATTTTTATAGACATATAGACTAATATATGTTGTCAAAGGGGAGTTTGTCTTCTCAGCCAGTTCCATATGTACCCATCTTTTAAGATGTGAACAAATCATACTATTAAAATGGCCTCACCTCAGTAATTTATAAGCCACATTAGTGGAGGTGGATGAAAGCATTGGCATGTGTTAAAGTGCCAGAGAAAAAGGAGTGAAGTCATTTAATACTGCATCCATAACTTGGTTGAGGATTTGAATAGTCAATAGGACCTTTCATCACAACCAGAAGTAGTAGTAAAATCACTTTTTTGGTAGAGGAAATGACAGAATTTAGTAATATTTGTTACTTCAGTATTTGGGATCAGTCCAGCCCAAGTTTTGAAAGCACAAGCTTAGAGAGACAGGCCTTCAAGTAGAAATCCTCAAGTGTTGTTTGAAGAGCTGAGAGCACTGGTAAGGCCTGCTTGCCCTCTTCATGTCACTGCTGTCTAAAGGTGTGTGTGTGTGCTGGATTAAGTACTGAGAGTGAGTGAAGCAAAATGCCTTGTTTTCAGCACCATATATTAATATTTGTTAAGTGCCAGCCTCTTCAGTTAGAAATAGCCTTCCTTCTTGGCTAGCATGTAATGCTATAGGAATGGGCCTGTCAAAATTCAGGTGCAGTATAATTGACGTTGACTTTAAAAACCAGATCCTGCCATAATTTCAGTTAGTTCATAAGTACATTATATTAGAATTTGTATAGAGAACAGAAATTTGCTTTTAATTCTCAGAGCATAAAAATTAAATGGAAAACAAAAATTATAATACTTTTATCTTATATTTGTGGGAGCCTTATAGTTTGTAAAGTACATGCATATAAATTCACATGATCCCTATCATCACCCTGCAAAGTAAAAAGGGCAGATGCTATTAAATCGATTTGAGGACAGCTTGGCTTTTGACATTTGTCCCTCCAGTGTCATATCACATAATTTGATAAGTGTGGCAGAGATCCCCTTACTTCTATATACTTCACTGTTCTATATATTTCCATCCTTAAAGTGCACCAAATCAAAGAAGACGACATTCCCAGATAGAAAAGGAAGCAAACGTTTTTTGAGAATGGAGACAAAAACTATTTTGCACATCATAATTTTTCCATTAGCAAGCACAATGCCAGAAACACTGTAAGTTCTAAAGAAATTAATAATGAATGGTGATATAGCACCATCACACAAGAAACTAAGATCTAGAAAAGTTAAGTGACTTTAATGAATTTTAAAAATTGTGATACACAAACACAACGCACACACACACAAATAGAATATTATTCAGCCTCTGTAAAGGACATACTGCCATTTGTGACAATACAGATGAACCTGGAGGATATTATGCTAAGTGAAATAAGCCAGACACTGAAAGACAAAGACTGTATGATCTCAGTCATATGCAGAATCTTAAATGTAAAAGTTGAATAACTAGAAACAGAGAGTAGGATAGTGATTCAGTGGGAGGGAGAGGAGGAAATAGGAAGAAGCAGGCTAAAGGGTATACAAATTTGCAGTTAGATAGGCTGCATAAGTCTAGGGATATAATATACAGAATGAGGATTATAGTTAGTAATATTGTATTGTGTACTGAAAATTTGTCAAGAGAGTAGATTTCTACAGTTTTTATCACACACACCCATGAATATGTTAATTTGTTTGACTGCTATAATCATTTCACTATGTATATGTATATCAAAACATCATGTATACCTTCAAACATCTTGTACCCCTTAAATTGATACAATATAAAATTTTTTTAAAGTTAGGTGACTTGCTTATAATTCATTAGTTTATTCAACAGTATTTGTTGAGCATGTACTGTGTGCTGTGTACGCTGAGTTAGGTTGCAGTGGGTAGAGCAATGAATAAGATACACTAGATCCCTGATCCCTGCCTCGTTAATATGCTAGACACAAAAGGACAAATATTGTAGCGTTCCATTTATATAAGTATCTACAAAAAGCAAACTCATGGAGTCAGAAAGCCACATTAGAGGGCTGGGGGAATAGGAGAGCTATATTGCTTAATGATTACAGTTTCCGTTGGGGTGATGAAAAAGTTTTGGAAATAGGTGGTGACAACCATTATATATCATTGTGTATGTAATCAATGTCACTGAATTTTACACTTAAACATGGTTTAAATGGCAAATTTGAGTTGTACACTTTAAATGGGTGAATTGTATGTTATGTGAATCATATCTCAATAAAGCTGTTTTAATAAAAGAAAAAGAAAGATCCCTGTCTCGTTAAGCTTATAACCT